GAATAAGAACTGCATATTAAATATAACATTGAATCAATCTTAAATTTTCTGATTTCTGATTTTCTGGATACATAAAACAATATCCTTGTTTTTAGGAAATACAGAAATATTTTTGGGTAAAGGGACACGATGTCTGCAAATTACTCTCAAATTGTTAAGCAAAACATAATGTATTTGTAGTATATATGGAAATAAAAATATAAATGTGATAAAATGATAATAATTGGTGTAATTGGTCAATCTGGGTGAAAAAGTATACAGGAATTTTTTGTAGCATTCTTGGGATTTTTCTGCAAATCTGAAATTATTAAAAACAAAATTTTTATTTTAATTTTATTGTCCCCCAGGCTGGAGTGCAGTGGCACCATCTCGGCTCACTGCAACCTCCACCTCCCGGGTTTAAGCGATTCTCCTGCCTCAGCCTCCCTAGTAGCTGGGATTACAGGCGTGAGCCACCACGCACTGCTAATTTTTTTGTATTTTTAGTAGAAACGGGGTCTCACCATCGGTCAGGCTGGTCTCAAACTTCTGACCTCAGGTGATCCGTCCACCTCGGCCTCCCAGAGTGTTGGGATTACATGCGTGAACCACCGCATGCGGCCAAAAGACAAAAAAAAATTTTTTTAATCAAATCACCATCCAATGTAATTCCATCTCCACCATCTACTACAGATGTGATCGTGGATAAACCATAAACCTTTCATAACTTCTAGAAAGTAACTACTAATACTATTATGGTAGAAAGGATCAATGTTAAAGCAAAACTATAAAAATAAATAAATACGATCACTTGACCATGGCGCCTTTTCAATGAAATAAGGGGCAAGGGGCTTGGGCAAACGAGGATGCGTAAGATGATCTGGGGTCCCTTCCGGATCCCCAGGTCCTCGACCCCCGGCATGTAAGGGTAGAGTCAAGGAGGGTCTTCTTAAGCGTTCCTCGGCGCGGTCCTGAAGAGATTAAAGGCGTCAAATGGACCGCTCCACACCTGAGCTGCCGCCAAGCTAACTCAATCCGAGCCGGCGCATTTGAGAAGGCGCCTGTGAGGGTCGCTCCTCAGCCGCCGCGCTCCCACTCCGCGTCCCCACTCCGCGCCGCCGCGCCTCTGCCAGCCCCGAAGGTGGACGTGAAGCTCCAACACCTCGACTTCTGGGCCCGCCTCCATGGCCAGGTCCCGGGACTGCTGGACTGGGACATGGGGAACGAGCTCTTTCTGGCCTTCACCACATCTCACCTCCCCTTAGCGGAGCAGAAACGTGAGTAGCGGGTGGGGTGAGGTGGGGGGCTGGTTTTGACTCTCTCTGTCTTTCTTTTTGCCAGTTGCCAGGTATAAACTCCGAATTGTTAAGCCACCAAAATTACCCCTAGAGAAAAAACCCAACCCTGATAAGGATGGTACGTATTGAGTTCTCTGACCTGTTTCTGTGGGCTGTGGCACACAATCTTTTGTTCTGCACAGGTCCAGATTATGAGCCCAACCTCTGGATGTGGGTAAATCCCAACATTGTGTATCCCCCTGGAAAGCTGGAGGTCTCAGGACGTAGGAAGAGGGAGGACCTGACAAGCACACTCCCCTCCTCTCAGCCACCCCAGAAGGAGGAAGATGCCAGCTGCTCAGAGGCCGCAGGGGTGGAATCACTGTCCCAGTCCTCCAGCAAGCGGTCTCCCCCTCGGAAGCGGTTTGCCTTTTCCCCCAGCACCTGGGAGGTATGCATTTTTGGGGATGGGAGTGGGACTTGTCAGGACCAGTTCCTACTCTGTGCTCCTCTAGCTCACAGAAGAGGAGGAGGCTGAGGACCAGGAAGACAGCTCCTCTATGGCTCTCCCATCCCCTCACAAAAGGGCCCCCCTCCAGAGTCGGAGGCTTCGGCAAGCCAGCAGCCAGGCGGGGAGGCTCTGGTCCCGGCCCCCTCTCAATTACTTCCACCTAATTGCCCTGGCATTAAGAAACAGTTCCCCCTGTGGCCTCAACGTGCAACAGATCTACAGTTTCACTCGGTATGTGCCGGGGGCCCTGCGAGGAGGGGGAATGCCTTTCCTTACCTCTCCTCCCTGTCCATAGAAAGCACTTCCCCTTTTTCCGGACGGCCCCGGAAGGCTGGAAGAATACTGTCCGTCACAATCTCTGTTTTCGAGACAGCTTTGAGAAAGTGCCTGTCAGCATGCAGGGCGGGGCCAGCACACGGCCTCGATCTTGCCTCTGGAAGTTGACCGAGGAGGGACACCGCCGCTTTGCGGAGGAGGCCCGCGCCTTGGCTTCCACTCGGCTAGAAAGTATCCAACAGTGCATGAGCCAGCCAGGTGTGAAGACTTGTTGTGCGTGGGCCCAAGGGGAAGAGACCTGAGGATCCTGACCCAAGGCCAAGTGTGGAAGCCTGGGTCACACCGTGGGGGTGGGGGAATGCATCTTCTATAGGAAACAGGGAGATTAACAGTGATCTGAGACCCTCAGGTGATGCCT